CATCACTTAAAAACATTTTTTGTTTTAATACAGATGGGGTCTCGCTATGTGCCCAGGCTGGCCTCAAACTCCTGGGCTGAACTCCTCCTCCCCAACTCGGCCTCCCAAAGTGCTGGGATTACAAGCGTGAGCCACCGCGCCCGCCCACATCTCTTCTTACAGGTCAACTGGCTTTCCTTGACACCCAGTTACTTCGTTCTTCAGGTGTTGCAAAACTCATCAGCAAGCACCTAGGCAATTACTGTTCAAAATATCTATGCAGTCTACTAGACTTAAGATTCAGAAAGGCAGAAACCACATATACCTTGTTCACAGCTGGACTTCTCAGTGTCTAGTACTAGGATTCTCAATACATATCTGTTGAAGTTATGATGACATTATTACCATATAGCTATTTGAGTTCCTCCGTAATCCCAATTCTCAAGTTCTTTGAGAGAAAAAAATAAGTAAATCTCAATTATAGAATTATCCTCAAAATGTATTTATATATAATATTTCTTTGGAGGAATTAAGGAAGCAGTCACATGCAGCTGACTGTGGGTCACTGGACTTTTTTTTTTTTTTGAGACGTTGTCTCGCTCTGTCGCCCAGGCTGGAATGCAGTGGCACTACCTCAGCTCACTACAACCTCCACCTCCCCGCTTCAAGCTATTCTCCTGCCTCAGCCTCCCGAATAGCTGGGATTACAGGCGCCCACCACCATTCCCGGCTAATTTTTGTATTTTTAGTAGAGACGGGGTTTCGCCATGTTGCCCAGGCTGGTTTCGAACTCCTGACCTCATGTGCTCCACCCGCCCAGGCCTCTCAAAGTGTTGGGATTACAGGCATGAGCCACCGCGCCGGCCTGGACTCTTTAAAGGAGTGGGGAAGGCCTGCACTAACGGGATCCGGTGTAAATAATTCTGAGCAGCTCCAGGTCCTGAGCCCAGCAAGCACGTGCTGCGGCAGGGCGCGGGGAGGGCGCGCTTCGCGGAGGAAGATTCCGGGCGGCCCGAACGTGCTCGCGCCCGTAGCTGCCGCTGCCGGGGCCGCGGCCGCCCGGGTGCCCAACCGAACGCACGTGCGCCAGCGGGGCCCGAGCAGAAGGGGAGCCCCGGCTCTCACGAAGAAAATGGAGGGCGACCCACGGGTTAGGGGTCAGGAAAGGCGTGGGGCGCATTATGCCCTGGGAGGGGAAAGCACGGAACAAGAGGCTCTGAGGGACGGAGAGGAAGGAGGGCGACCCACGAGCTAGGTAAGGCGGGCCAACCCAGGTCTCGGAAGGAAGGGGGCGGGGCAGGACGGGGCGGGAGGGGCCGCGCAGTAGCTGGGCTGTGAGGACGGTTGGCGAGTTCATTCCGGGCTCGGGTCGGGAAGTGTCCGCCCCTGGAGTCAAGCTGGGGAGGGTGAGAGGTTGAAGGGCAATGACTTAGGTTCCCAGCTTCTGGCCCTGCCAGGCTCTGCAGTAGCCCAAGCCCACCGCTGCCCGGTTTCTTCTCAGAGAGCAAGCCCTCGCCCTTCGTGAGCGCCAAATCCCCGCGCTCGGCCCCGCCCATCCACTGAGGGGTGTGGGTAGGGGCGTGGCCCGTTCCCTTGCTGGTCGGCGCCCGGAAGGCGTCCGCGTCAGCCGGAGCTCGACGCGGTGACGGTGTGCGTCGACGTAAGTGACGCGCAAGCCTGGGCCGCTCCTCCTTCCCTCAGTGAGTGCCGGCCCGGTCGGGGCGGGGGAGAAGAGGGAGGGCGGGGGAGGGAGAGGCGACCCGAGAGTCGTTGTGGGTCGCGGGCCGGACCGGGTCCCGGGGCGGTGGGAGCCCCGGCCGGGCAGAAGGGCTTGGCGGGCCGTTAGAGGACCGCCACGGCTGTCGAGTCCCCTCCCTTGTTGGACTTGCGCGCCCTGGCGCTCGGAACCTCCGGCGCTGTGCCCACCCCGCTCTAGCTCGCGTCTCCCGACTCCAATTAGGTCAGGCTCGGAGTCCCGCGGCCGCGGCTCCGGTCTCAACGCTCCGGGGCCGCTCGGCTCGCCTTTCTTCCCTCGCCTTTCTCTCCTCTTGCTTCACCCTCCCCCCTTCTTTTCACGTTGCTGGTTTTTTTTGTTGTTGTTTTATGCTTTAGGGGTTTTGTTCCTCGGCTCGAGCTCATGGGTGTACATTATCATGCTCTTCTTTTGTAGAGCAGCCCGACGGCCATGGAGGCTGAAGAGACGATGGAATGCCTTCAGGAGTTCCCTGAACATCATAAAATGATCCTCGACCGATTGAATGAACAGCGAGAGCAGGACCGGTTTACTGACATCACCCTAATTGTCGACGGTGGGTAGGGCAGTGGGCAGAGGAGCGAATTTATGATTTTCTTTTTTTTTCTTATTTTACCTAGGACACCATTTTAAGGCTCACAAGGCTGTTTTGGCTGCTTGTAGTAAGTTCTTCTACAAATTCTTTCAGGAGTTTACCCAAGAACCATTGGTGGAGATAGAAGGTAAATGATTCTTGTTGTTTTTTTATTTAATAATTACATGCTCTAATGTACATCTTCTTTACAGGTGTTAGTAAAATGGCCTTTCGCCATTTAATTGAGTTCACATATACAGCAAAATTAATGATACAAGGAGAAGAAGAAGCCAATGATGTATGGAAAGCAGCAGAGTTTCTACAAATGCTAGAAGCTATCAAAGCCCTTGAAGTCAGGTACTTAATTTCTTTAATGGGGTTCAGATAGTGATTTTTTAAACCCCTACATTATGTATTTCAGGAACAAAGAAAACTCAGCTCCCTTAGAGGAAAATACCACAGGAAAAAATGAGGCCAAAAAAAGGAAGATTGCAGAAACTTCAAATGTTATCACTGAGTCATTGCCATCTGCAGAATCAGAACCTGTTGAAATTGAGGTAGAGATTGCCGAAGGCACCATTGAAGTGGAAGATGAAGGCATCGAAACATTAGAGGAAGTGGCTTCTGCCAAGCAGTCCGTAAAGTACATACAGAGCACAGGTTCCTCTGATGATTCTGCTCTAGCACTGTTGGCAGATATTACCAGCAAGTACCGTCAAGGTGACAGAAAAGGGCAGATTAAAGAAGATGGCTGTCCATCTGACCCCACGAGCAAACAGGTAGAAGGTATTGAAATTGTGGAACTTCAGCTACCGTTCATTTAAATTGTTTTACCATTTTAAGGAGCACATGAAATCACACTCCACTGAGAGTTTCAAGTGTGAAATATGCAATAAACGATATCTTCGAGAGAGCGCATGGAAACAGCACCTAAATTGTTACCACCTTGAAGAAGGTGGAGTCAGTAAGAAGCAAAGAACTGGGAAAAAAATTCATGTATGTCAGTACTGTGAGAAACAGTTTGACCATTTTGGACATTTTAAAGAACATCTTCGAAAACATACAGGTAATGAGCAAATACTTTGTTAAAATTTTTTTTTTGCCAACGTATCTTTTTTCCCCTCTAATAGGTGAAAAACCTTTTGAATGTCCAAATTGTCATGAACGATTTGCTAGAAATAGCACTCTGAAATGTCACCTCACTGCATGCCAAACTGGAGTAGGGGCAAAAAAAGGAAGGAAGAAGCTCTACGAATGCCAGGTATGTGCAGATACATACATTCAGTTCTTAACTATTGTCTACATCATATTTTTGGTTATTTCAGGTCTGCAACAGTGTGTTTAACAGCTGGGACCAGTTCAAAGATCACTTGGTAATACACACTGGAGATAAACCCAACCATTGTACTTTATGTGATTTGTGGTTTATGCAAGGAAATGAATTAAGGAGGCATCTCAGTGATGCTCACAATATTTCAGAGCGTCTAGTAACGGAAGAAGTTCTTTCAGTAGAAACACGTGTGCAAACTGAACCTGTAACATCAATGACTATTATAGAACAAGTTGGGAAGGTGCATGTGCTACCATTGCTTCAGGTTCAGGTGGATTCAGCACAAGTGACTGTGGAACAAGTCCATCCAGATCTGCTCCAGGACAGCCAGGTGCACGATTCACACATGAGTGAGCTTCCAGAGCAGGTCCAAGTGAGTTATCTAGAAGTGGGCCGAATTCAGACTGAAGAAGGTACTGAAGTACATGTAGAGGAGCTGCATGTTGAACGGGTCAATCAAATGCCAGTGGAAGTACAAACTGAACTTCTAGAAGCAGATTTGGACCACGTGACCCCAGAAATCATGAACCAAGAGGAGAGAGAGTCTAGCCAAGCAGATGCTGCTGAGGCTGCCAGGGAAGATCACGAAGATGCTGAGGATTTAGAGACCAAGCCAACAGTGGATTCTGAAGCAGAAAAGGCAGAGAATGAGGACAGAACAGCTCTGCCAGTTTTAGAATGAAATTACACATGAATATATTTTTAAATTTACTTGTTGGGTTTTTGAACTGATTATGGGCAGTTTGACTGTCCTTAATTAAGCCTAACAGACAAGTGGACCAAAGTTAAGCTGTTTCCTGTTGTGCTGAACTGTTGTCCGTTGAAACACATTGATTCCCCTCCCCCTACTTATTGCCACAGAGGAGGGATCTTTTCCATAACTGAAGGGGAGTTTTGAGAAGTATATTTCTGGAAACTTAAATGGATTATATTCTTATTATATAGTTGGGTACGAATGTATCTATTTTCATTGTGGTAAAAGTTCTTCCTTTTCTCTTTCCCAGGTCATGTTCTTCCTCAAATTTTTTCCATATTGTAAAATCAAACTTAAATCATTAGAATACAAGTTTATGTATTCTAATGCATGTTAGAAAATTGAATAATATAGGAAACACAAGGCTGCATGATGAAAAGTGCATTGTTACTGTGCAGTTAAATTTTGGCTTCTGGCTTTCTTTAGTTTGAACAAACGTTCTTGTCTACCCCAGTAGTCACAGATGCCATCTTTGCAACAGAAAGAGTGGTGGTGGCAAAATTTCTAGAATGTTAAAAAAAAAAAAAAATCCACACCCATGTGCCTTCTCAAAACCAACTGAACTTCTATAAAGCATCTCTGGTTCTTTCAAAGTTTGTGTTGTAAGGAGCAATGTAGATGATGCTATAATACTTTATATTTTTGGTTATAATGACAACCACCAGTTCTTTTTCACTTAAGTTAGGTTGAGAAATTTTATTTAATGGCCACTGAAGGGCCATTTTCAATTGGGAAAATTTATTTACATCTGTGGTAAACTTTATTTTGATGAAAAGTTGCACTAGTATTTTACCACCAGATGAGAAAAAGATGAGCAGCATTTAAAAATTAATGTATTTAAAATAAAGTACAGAGAAAGACATGTATATAATTATCAGGCTTTGTTTTGAATGGAATCTTTTCCCCCAATTCTTAATGTAAAGATCTTGTGCTATAACTTTTAAAGCCATACAAATAAGAGTGCTAAACTGTGGACTTAAAAGTAGGTGTGTAAATATTTTTAATCAGTATTACTTGGAAAATAAAATATAACAAACCCATAGACCAATATGCTATTTTTTTTACCTGTTAAATATTGGGAGTTCTTTACATTTTTTAAGTAAACTTTAAAATTATGTGTTCATGACTCTTTTTTAAAAAATTACCAGC